CTTGGCCTCCTAAAGAGTTGGGATTACAAGGCCGGGCGCAGTGGCTCACACCTGTAATCCCAGCACTTTGGGAGGCCGAGGGGGGCGGATCACGAGGTCAGGAGATCGAGACCATCCTGGCTAACATGGTGAAACCCTGTCTCTACTAAAAATACAAAAAATTAGCTGGGCGTGGTGGCGGGTGCCTGTAGTCCCAGCTACTTGGGAGGCTGAGGCAGGAGACTCCAGCCTCAAAAAAAAAAAAAAGAGTTGGGATTACAGGCATGAGCCGCTGAGCCCAGCCACAGCTGCAATTTCATTAGATTGAACGGTGTGAAATCATCAGTAGTGGGCCACTGTTTTACTCCCTGCATTATTCAATCATGATTGCTTTCAGACTTTCATTAGTTTCACTAGCTTCGCGCTGTAAGAGCCAAGAGGCAGAGCCACAGGGCTGGGCTGCCTGGTTTCACTCCCCACTGCAGGGCTCGGTTAAGCAGAGTGTAGGCTAAGAGAGGAATGGAGAAGGTGGAAGGTGTCTCTCCCTTCCAACGCTCATCTGATGCACCAGCCAAACCAAATACCACCTGGGCCTTTGAACATTGCCAAGCCTCATCCGCTGTTGTCATTTTGCCCACCTCCACAGCTGCAGGGACAGCCGTAGGCCCGGAACTGGGATATCTCTTCCTAGGGGCCTGCCTATCTGCTCAGCTGCACTGCGTTTTAGGGGTGGGGAAGCTAAGGCACGAGATTGGGGTCCCAAAGCATGCCCAGACCACCCAGGCTTCCAGATACTAGGTCCTCCTCCTTCAGGCCTCACTTCGTTGCTTTTCCCCTGGGCTCAGTTCCAGTCCTGGCTGTAAGACTGGGAAAGCCACTGCTTGAGTCAGGACCTCATTGGCTATTTTTGTCCGTGAGAAGTCCTCTACACCACGACTTGGGAGGCAGCCTGGGAGAAAGAGAAATTAGTCGTGGCTCCTTTAAGGGGTCCGCGGAGGCGCGCCCGGCCTTTTGTTTGAGCGGCGGCGCGCGCGTCAGCGTCAACGCCAGCGCCTGCGCACTGAGGGCGGCCTGGTCGTCGTCTGCGGCGGCGGCGGCGGCTGAGGAGCCCGGCTGAGGCGCCAGTACCCGGCCCGGTCCGCATTTCGCCTTCCGGCTTCGGTTTCCCTCGGCCCAGCACGCCCCGGCCCCGCCCCAGCCCTCCTGATCCCTCGCAGCCCGGCTCCGGCCGCCCGCCTCTGCCGCCGCAATGATGATGATGGCGCTGAGCAAGACCTTCGGGCAGAAGCCCGTGAAGTTCCAGCTGGAGGACGACGGCGAGTTCTACATGATCGGCTCCGAGGTAGCCCGGGGCGCGTTCTCGCCCTCCCCGGGCCTTATAATGAGCCTTCTTGCTTTACTCATAGGTGGGAAACTACCTCCGTATGTTCCGAGGTTCTCTGTACAAGAGATACCCCTCACTCTGGAGGCGACTAGCCACTGTGGAAGAGAGGAAGAAAATAGTTGCATCGTCACATGGTAAAAAAACAAAACCTAACACTAAGGGTGCGTCTTCACGAGGGTTTGTAAACCTGTTTCAGAGTGACCCAGTGATGTTTGTCTGTTACAGATCACGGATACACGACTCTAGCCACCAGTGTGACCCTGTTAAAAGCCTCGGAAGTGGAAGAGATTCTGGATGGCAACGATGAGAAGTACAAGGCTGTGTCCATCAGCACAGAGCCCCCCACCTACCTCAGGTAATGCGTTCCTGGCCAGGGCATCTCTGGGGTGACTGGGAGGACTTTTCTTGTATCTCCTCAGGGAACAGAAGGCCAAGAGGAACAGCCAGTGGGTACCCACCCTGCCCAACAGCTCCCACCACTTAGATGCCGTGCCATGCTCCACAACCATCAACAGGAACCGCATGGGCCGAGACAAGAAGAGAACCTTCCCCCTTTGGTGTGGATGCATCGCTGCACTCACCCTCCGTGCTGATTCCGCCTTAGTTCTCCAGCACGTTTCAGTTCCTTCCTCCCCAGAAAAACCTCGCTGACTGTTGCTTCCATTTCACTTTCAGCTTTGATGACCATGACCCAGCTGTGATCCATGAGAACGCATCTCAGCCCGAGGTGCTGGTCCCCATCCGGCTGGACATGGAGATCGATGGGCAGAAGCTGCGAGACGCCTTCACCTGGAACATGAATGGTACAAGGCAGTCGGGCTTGGCTGGGCCTGGCCTCTTGGCATCCCTTCCCTCTCCTGATTTCAGAGAAGTTGATGACGCCTGAGATGTTTTCAGAAATCCTCTGTGACGATCTGGATTTGAACCCGCTGACGTTTGTGCCAGCCATCGCCTCTGCCATCAGACAGCAGATCGAGTCCTACCCCACGGACAGCATCCTGGAGGACCAGTCAGACCAGCGCGTCATCATCAAGGTAGGTGACTTCTCACCCAGCACTGGAGCCTTCTCTAACTTGTGTCCTTTGGTTGTTGCCTCAGCTGAACATCCATGTGGGAAACATTTCCCTGGTGGACCAGTTTGAGTGGGACATGTCAGAGAAGGAGAACTCACCAGAGAAGTTTGCCCTGAAGCTGTGCTCGGAGCTGGGGTTGGGCGGGGAGTTTGTCACCACCATCGCATACAGCATCCGGGGACAGCTGAGCTGGCATCAGAAGACCTACGCCTTCAGGTAGGATCATGCATGAGTCTCTCCCTCCCTCAGTCATTCCTCTCACTGCCTCCCCTCCTCGTAGCGAGAACCCTCTGCCCACAGTGGAGATTGCCATCCGGAACACGGGCGATGCGGACCAGTGGTGCCCACTGCTGGAGACTCTGACAGACGCTGAGATGGAGAAGAAGATCCGCGACCAGGACAGGAACACGAGGTACCCCTGGCCCTGTGGTCCTGGGCTCTGCCCCGACTCATTGCCCTCCCCACTCCTCTTCCAGGCGGATGAGGCGTCTTGCCAACACGGCCCCGGCCTGGTAACCAGCCCATCAGCACACGGCTCCCACGGAGCATCTCAGAAGATTGGGCCGCCTCTCCTCCATCTTCTGGCAAGGACAGAGGCGAGGGGACAGCCCAGCGCCATCCTGAGGATCGGGTGGGGGTGGAGTGGGGGCTTCCAGGTGGCCCTTCCCGGCACACATTCCATTTGTTGAGCCCCAGTCCTGCCCCCCACCCCACCCTCCCTACCCCTCCCCAGTCTCTGGGGTCAGGAAGAAACCTTATTTTAGGTTGTGTTTTGTTTTTGTATAGGAGCCCCAGGCAGGGCTAGTAACAGTTTTTAAATAAAAGGCAACAGGTCATGTTCAATTTCTTCAACAGGTCATGTTCAATTTCTTCAAAGTTTTAACATAAAAATAATGAGAGCCAGGAGTGGGGCCGGGGCCTGGGGGGACGAAGGTGGTATGTGAACAAGGTTGGCACACAGGCCTCACCCTCCTCTGCCTCAGATTCCCAAGTGGGCAGGTGGGGGTGAATGGGGCTCCGGGTAGCACCTCAGCTCCTCTCAGCTCCCCTCAGCCTGTTCTCCTTCCAGACCCAGAGAGCTGAGAAGAGTAGCTGTGAGGCTCAGGGCAAGAGGCTCTCTGCCTTTCAGGAACAGCCCTAACCCTGCTCCCCTTGCTTGGCCTCAGGAAGGTGCCGCGAGCTCTCCTGCCGTCCCTGGGCCGCCCTGGCTCTGCTGTGTCCAGATGGTCAGGCTACTGCCAGCTGGGGCCTTGCTGCTCTGAAGTCCCCTGCGGAGGGCCCAGTCCTGTGTGGGCACTGCTGGGCTGTCGCCAGCCTGGGTGCAGGAGGGCTGTTCTAGCTCCAGTGGCACCCATAGCCAGGTCAGCTGGGGCCCTTTCCCACCCCAGCAGGTGCTGTGGCCTGGGCCAGCTCCTGCCTTACAAGCCAGCTGTGAGGAATATGGGAATAGCCCTCCCGGCCTGGTGCCAGCTCTTGGAGTTGACACGGTACAGGGAGGAGACACAGCCCAGGGTCCCTTCCCAGCCCTGCCTCCAAGGAGTTCATGTCCCCTCTGTTCTCATCTGTAATAGGGAGGTGTCCCCATTCTTCAGAATGGACACAGGATCTGGGAGGGCAGCAAACTGGCTCGCAGCTCCAGCCTTACTGAAGAGAATGGGCACAGATCCGGGCACAGATCCCAGCACAGACTGCTGCCACCCTCAGCTGTTGGCAGGTCCCATGCTGCCAGGGCAGGGCTAGGGTCAGAGGCTGCTGTGCTCCCTGGAAGTGGGGTAGGGCCCCATGTGGGGCAGAGGCAGAGCTCTGATTAGGGATTGGGGTTCTTGGTCGCTGAGATGTGAGAGGAGGGCTCCTTTGAGCACATGTTAGCATGGGACTCTTCCCAGGGAGTTTGCACTCAGGGCCTCTGCCCTCCATCAAAGAGTGGAACTCCCCAGAGCCCCATGCACAGCAAGGGGACAGCTGGGCCTTACTGGAAGGCCTTGAACAAAGGGGAAGATTCCCAGCCCAGCTGCTCTTAGACATGAACAGGTTTCATTGCTGAGGTGTTTGTTCTGTCCATGAGGTAGGAACCTCGGCAATGAAAGGGTGAGGCAGCCCTGTGTCTCCACAACTGGGGGGATGGAAGGAACCTTGGCTGCCTCACCCCACAGGTCGGGCAGGGCCACCTGGCTGGGAGGTGCCGGGAAGGCTGGGCCCTCACTCCTGACCGCCAGCTCACACCGCCGCAAAGCCATCTCCACAAGGTCTGGCTACAACACGGAGGGCAGACTCAACAGAGAACAGTGTTGTTACCATGAAAATGACAACCTGTCTTTGGAGGAGGCCCCGTGCCACTGAGCATCCAGAAATAAACCACAACATGGACAGGCTTAGAACAACAAGGAAAGCTGCCAGGTCAGAAGAGAAAAATGAGCCACAGGGGTCGGATAAGGCTCACACACGTCCTCAGCTAAAAAGGGCAGGAACAGAACCTTCCAGAAGTCCCTGCCTCACCCAGTCTCAGAACTCTGCTAAGGTGAAAACTTAGGCTCTGAGGTCATAGAAAGGGCAGAAGACCTAGTCCTGGCCCTCTTCTGCACCTGAATCCATGGGGCTTTGGCATCACCAGATGAAAAATGAGGCATACGCCCACCTGTCAGGGTGGCTGATGAGAGACAGGAGAGGCTAGATTGGCATCAGCCTGAAGGCACCACTGGCAGGAACATCTGTAGGCTGGTTTGGCACAACCTAGGAGACGCCTGTCCTGGCCCCAGCAGCCGAAATCTGGTGAACTTCCCCGCTGACTGGCAGGTAGCAGAGGCCTATGGTGGGCAGGACTTGCCCAAGGCCCTGGTGGGGCCAGGATGAGAACCCTGAGCCTGTCACCTGTGAGCTCAAAAGCTCTGCCTGGCAACCTGTGAGCTCAAAGCTCTGCCAGGCAACCATGGGCAGTTTCTTTGCCCTCTGTGGGCACCCCTATCCTACCACCTGCAGTTGGGCTGAGAGGCCACACTGAGTGAGGACGGGGCAGGCATAGAAGGATGTGGCCAGGTGAGATGGGGAAGCCAGTGCTGTGGGCCAAGAGACTGCAGCTCATTCTGTTTATTCAGGTGGGCCCTTGCATGGGCCCAGCCTTTAGGATGGGTTTTTTCTGCCCCAAGTAGGGGTCATGGGTAGGATGGAAGCTGCCAGAAGCCTCTTAGGCCTGGCCCTGGGTGGGGGTCACTGCTGCGGGGGTGGCAGATGGGGTCCTGGCTGTTCCTCAGGGAGGGGCAGGTAATTGGGGTCTTCTGCAGGGGCATCCAGGAGCAGCTTTCTGTGGGGAGGGGCCCGTGTTGAGCACAGGCCAGCACAGGTCCCCATCGGTGGGGATCCTTCTGAGGGTGGGGAGAGGGAGGGAGGGCTCTCAACACTCACAGGAAGCCAGGGGTCTGCAGGAGCCTCTTGCCTCCAGGCTGGTTGGGGAAGACGTCCTCCAGGAAGTAGTAGATATGGCCCACCGCAATCCCTGTGAGACAGCCACGGACTGTGGGGTCACCCTCCACAGCCCAGAGTCCTAGACCAGCAGAGCCTGCCCCAGGCCCCCATCCACAGCCTGGTGGCCCTGCAGGCCCCACAGCATGAGTGCCCCAAAGCCTTGCACAGAGTGCCAGCCCCGGGTTGGCCGTGAAGGACAAGCTTAAAAGGCCCAGAAGCAGGCAGGACCCAGGGAGGGGAGGGCCTGAGAATAGTGGAGGAGTGGGAGCCATGGGGCAGGAACCCTGACCCTCCCATCCTCACTCCCATCAGGACCGTGCAAGCATCAGTAGATCCGTCCTGACGATGCAAATTATGTGGGCCGGCTGGCTTGAGGGGCTGTAAGAGCACAGCAGCTGGGAGGGCAGGAAGATGGGGATGGAGCCAGGTGTGAGGAGAACTCCAGCAAGGATGGGAGAGGGGCCCCAGGGCATAAGCAGCGTGTCCTGAGGGGAGTGGCCAGCCTGGGGCGGACTAGATGTACCGGGAGGCTCACCCAGCAGGTCCACGAGGATGGAGTTGCCCAGCAGCAGCGAGAAGCCCATGAGCGCCCAAGGCAGGAACGGTGCCTGGAAAGTGAGCAGGCCGAAGAAGTTGACCCTCACCCGAGGGCTGCGGCGGCTCCACACGTACACCAGCATGGCCATGAGGGCCTGGCCCAGGAAGAACAGGCTGCCCAGGAGTCCCAGCAGCTGGGCCAGAGTCAAGGTGCTCCGGTGCAGGCCTCAGCCCAAGCCCAGGGCCCCTCTGACTTCCCAAGACCCTGGAATTCTTCCCCTCATCTCCCCTATGTGCTATTCCCTCATCAAGATGAGCCAGTCCAATAAAGGCGACACACTCCACGGGCTTCAGGTCCCACGAAATCTGCCCTGCACACCT